CTTGGTTTGTGGATAAGGAAATTAGCCATGTTTCCCTGTGCTTGACAGAACTTGGGCAACCTCCTCAGCAGCTTGGTGTGCAGTTTTTATAGAGTTACGTGAAGCAATTGATTGTTTCTGGAAGACGGTGGCAATGCCTGTAATCGAATAGATGGCAATAAAGCATTCAACTGTCATCCACAGAGGCAGCCACTTGCCAGAGCCAACATGTGCCGAGGGTAGAGAGTCTACGGCTCTGAGACGCCTGGCAAGGCCTCTCCAGTTCCTGCAGTCCTGAACCTCAGGGGTGGTGGCCGGAGGCCGTTAGATTAGCGAGGACACAGCCTGAGCTGGAAGGAGGGGTCCAACTGGGATCTCTGACACAAACATGGCTTAAACAAAAAGACACGTAATTCATTTTGGAATCTCAACTGCTTTTGTGTAGACATAACTTTTTTTTTTTTTTTTTTTTTGAGATGGAGTCTTGCTCTGTCGCCCGGCTAGAGTGCAGCGGCGCAATCATGGCTCACTGCAATGTCCACCTCCTGGGTTCAAGCAGTTCTCCTGCCTCAGCTTCCCAATTAGCTGGGATTACAGGCACCCACCACCATGACCAACTAATTTTTGTATTTTTTTTAGTAGAGACGGGATTTCAACTCGATTATCTCCATCTCCTGACCTTGTAATCTGCCTGCCTTGGCCTCACAAAGTGCTGGGATTACAGGCATGAGCCACCGCACCCAGCCCACGTTAAATATTAAGATTCCATGCAGGCGAAGCAACAGGAGAACCTGGCAAGAACAGATGCCACCCCGCCAGGCAGCCCACAAGGCCTGCCCCCTGTGTGCTGGCCGCTGAGGCCTGAGGCATGGGGACTGGCAGGAGGCCCACTGGGTCGGAGAGAGAACTCTGAAGCTTGGAGGGAGGAAGGTGTGATGAAGCCTGGGTCCCTGTCCCTAAGGGGTCCTGACAGTCTGGGCCCCACCCTGAGTCTATGACTGGCTTCCCCTTTGTGAGGAGAGCAGACCCTGCATCATCAGCAACCAGTGCTCCCTCCAGCCTCCGCGCATTTCAGCTGGCGCTGCAGCTGCTGCACAGAGACCCACAGAGGCCACCCTCGGAACCAGCGCCCAATGAGAGGGCGGGACCTGTGTTCCTCCACACAAAGCCAGGCGCTGGGGTAAGCGTAGGAGGCGACACGTAGGATGGGAGTGTGTTCATTGTTGATGCTGCTTTGTTCACAGATCTTTGAGAACCACCACCCCAGCCTTTACCCTTAACATTCCATCCGAGGCAAACCACACTGAGCAGCCGCCTGCAGGCCTGGGAGCAAGGCTACAGGAAGCAGGTGTTTCCATCCCTCCCAGGCGAGGCCGCCCAACACCAACACTGGAGAAGAAGGTGGGTGGGCAAGCCAGGTAGTTCCTTCCTTCTCTCCTAACCTTTCTCAATGATCCATTTTTAGAAAAAACCTCATTTGATGGCGGAAGATGAACCTTCAGGGGCCCTCTTGAAGCCGCTGGTTTTTCGCGTTGACGAGACCACCCCGGCTGTGGTGCAAAGCGTCCTCCTGGAGAGGGGGTGGAATAAGTTTGATAAGCAGGAGCAGAACGCGGAGGACTGGAACCTGTACTGGAGGACATCCTCTTTCCGAATGACCGAACACAACAGTGTTAAACCGTGGCAGCAGCTAAACCACCACCCTGGAACCACCAAGCTTACCAGGAAAGACTGTTTGGCCAAACACCTGAAGCACATGAGGAGGATGTATGGCACTTCCCTGTACCAGTTCATCCCCCTGACGTTCGTCATGCCCAATGACTATACCAAGTTCGTGGCTGAATACTTTCAGGAGAGGCAGATGCTGGGCACCAAGCATAGCTATTGGATTTGCAAGCCTGCTGAGTTATCTCGTGGGAGGGGGATACTAATTTTCAGTGACTTTAAAGACTTCATCTTTGATGATATGTACATAGTGCAGAAATATATCTCCAATCCTTTACTTATTGGCAGATATAAATGTGATCTCCGCATCTATGTTTGTGTTACTGGCTTTAAGCCTTTGACCATTTATGTTTATCAGGAAGGGTTGGTTCGGTTTGCCACGGAAAAGTTTGACCTCAGTAATTTGCAAAACAATTATGCCCATTTGACCAACAGCAGCATCAATAAATCCGGGGCCTCTTATGAGAAGATCAAAGAAGTGATTGGTCATGGTTGTAAATGGACGCTCAGCAGATTTTTTTCCTACCTTCGTAGCTGGGATGTGGACGATCTGCTTTTGTGGAAGAAAATCCACCGCATGGTTATTCTCACCATTCTCGCCATTGCACCATCTGTCCCCTTTGCTGCCAATTGCTTTGAGCTCTTTGGGTTTGATATTTTGATTGATGACAACTTGAAACCATGGCTTTTAGAGGTCAACTACAGCCCAGCCTTGACCTTGGATTGTTCAACAGATGTGTTGGTGAAGAGAAAACTTGTCCATGATATTATTGACCTGATTTACTTAAATGGTCTAAGAAATGAGGGGAGAGAAGCCAGTAATGCCACACATGGAAATTCCAACATCGACGCTGCAAAAAGTGACAGAGGTGGGCTTGATGCTCCTGACTGTCTTCCTTATGATTCTCTTTCGTTCACAAGCAGAATGTACAACGAGGATGACTCTGTGGTGGAGAAAGCTGTGAGTGTGCGTCCTGAAGCTGCACCTGCCTCCCAGCTGGAAGGAGAGATGAGTGGGCAGGATTTTCATCTGTCAACAAGGGAGATGCCACAAAGCAAGCCCAAGTTACGGAGCAGGCACACGCCTCACAAGACACTCATGCCCTACGCGTCCCTCTTCCAGTCGCACTCCTGCAAGACCAAGACCTCCCCGTGTGTCCTGTCAGACCGTGGCAAAGCTCCAGATCCCCAAGCAGGCAACTTTGTTCTTGTTTTTCCTTTCAATGAAGCAACTCTCGGAGCTTCCAGGAATGGATTAAATGTCAAAAGAATAATCCAAGAGCTCCAGAAACTAATGAATAAGCAACATTCCTAAGTGGTAAAAAATCAAATCAAGAAAAAGTGACATGGATTTTTAAAAACCAAGGATCCTGTCCTAGAGAAAGCAATAGTTCAAGTCCCTACCTGTGCCACCAGCATGTTAACTATGACATTGGGACTGAAGATGTGGCCATATGTATAAATATAACAGCTCTGACAAAGCACAATATGTTCAAGTGGTGATTAAACTACATTACATCCCATGTTTATTTGCTCAGGTGTCTTGAAAGAATTCTACAAATACCACACAGCCTCCCACCAGTAATTGAATGTGCTACACTACGATTATGCTATGTATGTATTTAAAGAGGAGAAAAAGATTATTCTAATATTTTTAAAGGATTATTAGGTGAAAACAGTACAAAAGAAGCCAGGAGTTAACTTTCTGTGTGTTTTTTTTTAAATCAACCAGTTATTTGTTAAAATTATTTTGTTAACTTAAGATCAGACAATCATTCAGAGTGAGATAAATCACTGAAAGCCCTAATGACTCTGTTGTTTACAAATCCTGGGCTTGAAATCAGACTTTGCACCAAAGAGCTCCCTGTGGGGGCATCTTTGGGCTGTATTTAAATAGTGGCCCCTTGGCCTTGTCACCATTTGTTTACCATCACAGCATGTGAGGTCATGGCCTCCCAGATCAAAGTATGCTGTCATTCCTGCCACATAAAAAGCATCTGCAGTCCTAAGACATAAAAATTCCAGTAGGTTACTTGAAAACATTATTCTAGTGAAAGTAGTCAGATACAAAAGGCCACATGTTGTATGACTCCGTTGATATGGAATGTCAGAATTGGCAAATCCATCAAAAGCAGATTGGTGGCTTAGGGGAGGGGTAATGAGGAGTGCCTACTGATGGGTAGGGGGCTTCCCTTTGGGGTGACAGAAATGTTCTGGAACTATATAGAGGTGATGGTTGCACAACACGGGGAATTCACTAAGTATCACTCATGGTACATTTTGTGTTATGTGTGTTTTACCACAATAAAAAAGTTAAAAGCTGGCCATGGTGGCTCATGCCTTCAATCCCAGCATT